ATGGCACGGGTGCAGGCACAGCCTGGCTCTCCTCCCTAACCCACCCAGTGCCAGCCTCACCTCAAGGTGTAGCAAGTTCCACACTTGCTCCAGTGGGGGCAGGACCTTGGCTCGGTGCTGGCAGGAGCCAGTATGAAAGTTCCAGAGCTGGGCCTGGGGGTGGGGGGACACGGGGCAGGGGCAGATGTCAGGTGGGGCACTGAGCCAGAAGGCACAATCGTACAATCCCGTCCCCCACGCCCTGCCTTCTCCTACCTGCTGCAGTCGGCCAATGCGGGGCCCCAGCTCAGCGAAGCTTCCTCCGTATCGAAGGGCGCTGTGGTAGCAGCGTGTGGCCTCCTCACTATCGTGCTCTGACTCGTACAGTTGCCCAAGCTGTTCCCAAAGCCCTGGCTGGGCTGGCTCCCGGAGCAATGCCTGCACACAGCCATGCAGGGATTCCAGCTTCCCATGGAGGGGTCTTGGAGTGGGCGCCCTACAGAGCAGAAGGGGTGGGGGTGTGGGTGGGGGTTGGGCTTGAGGGGACTCTTTCAAGGCCCCAGCCTTACCTCCCACTCCCAGAACCTTCAAATATCCACTCACCCTGGAGCATAATATGGTTTGCTGGGGTGCCCAGAACTACTGCCATGTGAAGGGGGTAGGGGAGCAGGAAGCGGGGGCTGCCCAATGCTGGCTGAGCATCTGGAGAGAGAAGGAGTCTGTTATATACGGCAAAAAGGAGCAGTCTTGTCCTACCTAGGCAGGAGGGGGCTGATGCACGGAAGCCCACAGAATGACAGGAACCCATGGAGAATGACACAGATTGAGGGATACAGAGATGGAAAGAGGTGTGCCTGGAGACAGAGGGCCCCAACTTCTCACCTGCCTCCAGGCAGCCATGCGCTACGAGGAGGGGGATGAGGCGGGCAGGAGCTCCAGGCCCCAGCACAGCTCAGGCCCCCAAGGGCAAAGGCTTCCCGTGCAGCGCGGGCCCCTGGAGGGTCCACTGCCCGATGCATCCAGCCTGAGTTGGGGATAAGAAATTATGCTCTTACTGGAGGCAAAACCAGAGCTGCCAGTGTACATCCAGCCAGCTCGGCCCCAGAGTTTCCCTTACCAGGTCAGCAGTGGCCCCAGGAGCCCTGGAGATTGCTGGCCAATCACAGGACTTCCTCTCTCCCCAGAAAGCCAATCATCACCCGTGTCTCCGCCTCAGTAACAGCCTGGCCGGAACCAATGGGAGCGAGGTGAGCCCGGCAGCGGTGGCCGGGGGAGGAGGGCGCTCCCCTCTCTTGGGCACCTTCCCTTTAGCCCCAGCTCTTCCTTCTCGCCTCTCTGAGCCCAGGAGCTGCGTCCCCGCGCCTCCTCCTTGCCTACCCGGCGTCCCCGCAGGTAGGGAGCCGACTCGGCTCCCGGGATCGGTCCATTGAGAGTCTAGAGTACAAAGAGCAGCGAGAGGCGAGTGTCGAGTACAAAGCCGCGGGGGCGGGGCCAGCGCTCCAGCTGGAGCGAGCGCCGGGCAGGAAGCCGGGGGAGAGTGCGCGACGAGGGGCTGGGGGTGGCTGGAAACCTCTTGCCTGTCTCCTCCTCTCCGCCTGCAGCCCTGACCTCCCAACCCACATTTCTGACGGGAGTCGGCCCGACACGCCCCTCGGAGATACTGTGCCTTCTCTCTCCTGGGCGAGATCTCGGTGGGGGCCGGCAGGCGGGGACGGGGGCACCGGGTCCCGCGGGGCTCCGTCTTCCATCTGCAGGATCCCCCGTGCCCCAGCCGGCCGCCAGCCGGAATCTGTCTGGGTCCCCAACTCTCCCGCCCCTCCCCGCGCTGTTCCAGGGCGGAGTCTGTGGAGTTGAAACCAGGACACGGCGAGAGGAAGAGTTATATAACCGGGAGAAGCGAAGAAGGACGAGTGGAGACAGGGACAGACAGCCCGAAAGGAGCCGAGGGAGGTGCAAAGAACGCCGGGGCGAACGAGGAGGAAACGTTAGGAATGGGAAGGGTTTTGGTGCACATCAAAGAGCAGGAATTCACGCGAAGAAGGGGCGTGATGGCCCAGAAGAATCACCTGGGCCGTCCGGGGCTTCCCCGCAGTGCCCTCCTCCGCCACCAACAGCAGCTGGGCCCGGGCGGGAGAAGCCTTGGGAAGGGGCGCTGGTACCCGCTCGCTTTCTCTTGGGAAAGCAACTTAAGCCAGAGCCCGGGAAGGCAGCGGCCGAGCAGATGGGGCCGGAAACCACAGCTCCGCCCAGCCCACCTGGGAGTGTGGGGCGCCAGCTGGGGGGAGGTGGGGAACAGGTAGTCGGCCCTCCCGAGCCAGGCTGGGCATTATGGTCGCGACCGGCGAAACGGTGCAGACCGACCGAGACGTGTGGGTCCCCAGGGGCTGAAGAGCGCAGCCTCAGGCGGCTTTACACAGACTCCACGAGGGGAGGGGGGCGCCCGGCTCGCCGCGCAGGCGCAAGGGGGTGCTCGGGCGCGTGCGGCGCAGGGCGGGGGGTGGGCGCGAGCGTGTGGGAGTGCACGTGCGGGTCCCAGGCAGCTGCTGCCTCCCAGCCTCCGCCGCTGCCCCTCCCCTCTCCCTTTCCTGTCGCTATCATCCCCCTTCCCCATTGGCTGCCAGGGCCCTGACGTCAGGGCCGACCGCTGGAGCGGATTGGGCGGACGGGAGAGTTCGGGAATCCGGCTCCCAAGTCTCGCCCTCCAGTTACTCTGGCAACAGGACAAGCAACCCAGGGGAGGGAAGGGGAGCCGAGGTCAACGCTGCGCCTCGGTCCCTAACCCCCTCCGGACAACCACCGAGTCCCCTTCGGTCGCGGCGCAGCTCGCTACCTCCCCGCCTTCCTCCCAGGGCTCTTCCTGTCCCGGGAAC